TGGACACTTTATCTCACTCAGATAAAAATACATAAAATGAAAGGAAAGATAAAAATAAATAAAAAGAAAGAAAGGATAGGCCAGGCACGGTGGCTTACGCCTATAATCCCAGCACTTTGGGAGGCCGAGTCGGGTGGATCACCTGAGGTCAAGAGTTAGAGACCAGCCTGACCAACATGGTAAAACCCCGTCTCTACTAAAAATACAAAATTAGCCAAGTGTGGTGGCACATGCCTGTAATCCCAGCTACTTGGGAGGCTGAGACAGGAAAATTGCTTGAACCCAGGAGGCGGAGGTTGCAGTGAGCCGAGACTGTGCCATTGCACTCCAGCCTGGGCAACAAGAGTGAAACTCCATAAAAAAAAAACAAAGAAAGAAATGATAAAAATAAATTAAAGAAAAGAAAACAGGGAGAGAAAGGGAGAGAGTGTATGTTAGTTACCTAGGACTGCTATAACAAAATACTACAAACTTCCAGATGAGGTCTGGTGAGTTTAACTCCCCAGGATCACACAATTGCTCAGTGGTAGATGCACAGTTCAAATCCACACTGGTGTGTGGCATCAGGAATAACCTATGAGAGTGTTCATAGTGTCCATGAACATTGTATTCACTAGCTTCAAACTCCTGTCACTGATAGTTATTTATTTATTTTTGAGTTGGAGTCTCACACTGTCACCCGGGCTGGAGTGCAACAGCATGATCTCTGCTCACCGCAACCTCTGCCTCTTAGGTTCAAGTGATTCTCTTGCCTCAGCCTCCTGAGTAGCTGGGATTATAGGCACGTGCCACCGCGCCTGGCTAATTTTTTGTCTTTTTAGTACAGACGGGGTTTTACTACGTTGGCCAGGTTGGTCTTGAACTCCTGAGCTTGTGATTCACCTGCCCGGGCCTCCCAAAGATCTGGGATTACAGGCGTGAGCCACCGCACCCAGCCTATCACTGATATTTATGATGTCACCTCCATGGCACTTTGTTGGTTGACAATACCTGGGATATCTCCATTATAGCCCTGTTCGTGGGCACAGAGTTCTCTGCCATGGCTGGGGACTAGGAAGTGGGAAAGAGCTCTAGGGGAACCTGAGGGCTTGGGTGGAAGACTGGAGAGCCAGGAGGAGCAAGGAGCAGGAAGCAAGGTGGTAATGATGAGAGGCTGAGTCTTCCTTCCCATAAAGACCTTGCTGATAAAACTGGTTGCAGTAAAGAAGCCGGCCCAAACCCATCAAGACCAAGATGATGACATGAGTGACCTCTGATTGTCCTCACTGCTACACTCCCACCAGCCCCCTGACGGTTTACAGATGCCATGGCAACATCAGGAAGTTACCCTCTATGCTCTAAAAACGGGAGGTATGAATAATCCACCCCTTGTTTAGCATATCGTGTCACCATGCATCCATTCATTTGTTGACAGACACGTGAGTTGTTTCCAGTTTTGGTGACGAATGCCCAAATTCATAGGCGATGATAAATAATGTGCCAGACGTTGATGTGCAAGTTTTGGTGTGAGGGTAAGTTTCCATTTCTCTACGGTGAATACCTACCAACTTCTCTCCTGCCCGTTTCCTCTTTCAGTGTGGATTCATTCATTCAACAAATATTTACGGAACGAACACCTCCTGCGTGCCAGGCTCCATTCCAAGCACTGGGGGTTGCAGCGGCGAACAAAACAGACCCAAATGCCTGCCCTGGTGGGCCAGGAAGGCAGAAATAAAGATGAAGAGTTGGTCAAGTCTGCAGTATGTCACAGGGTGGTAGGGCTGCGTTTGTGACAAAACTAAACTTTTTTTTTTTTTTTTGCAGGATTTCTCAGAGCCTTCAATGTACTTTGTGATTCTCCTATAAGGAATAAGGTATGCAATATTTCTCAAACATTTTTGTATTCTACCTCCATGGATACATATTCTCTATTTCTAGGTTCAGTCATCCTTCTGTCTCCCTCTGGGTTTCCAAGAATCTTACCTTGGAACTCCAATTGAACTGAGCCCTGGGCTTGTCTGCTGACCTTCTCAACAGTAAGGAGAACACCCCTGGAAGAGCATGTGTCCATTACTCCAAGAACTCTTTCCTTTTTCCCAGGTTCTCCAAGCAGCTATGGATGTGGGTTTCTCGGGCCTGCCAGATGTGTCTCAGAGTCATAGCAAGACCTTGTGGGGGGCTCGGGGCAGGGGCCCCTCCATACGTCGCCAGCGGGAGTTCATGCCAGAAGAAAAGAAGGACACAGTTTACTGGGAGAAGCGGAGGAAGAACAATGAAGCAGCCAAGAGATCCAGGGAAAAGCGACGTCTCAATGATGCAGCCATTGAGGGCAGGCTGGCTGCACTGATGGAGGAGAATGCCCTGCTCAAGGGTGAGCTGAAGGCGCTCAAGCTTCGCTTTGGCCTCCTGCCCCTGACTGGTGGGCCCCGGGCCTTGCCCCTGCAGGCTCTGCTATTGGAAGCCCCCTGGACTGGGGACCCCCGGCCTGGGGCTGAAGCACTCTCATCCTTGTCTGGCTCTCACAGCTGCCTCTTAAGGCCACGTTCCCTGGATGCTGGGATTCCAGGATGTCGGGGCTGCCTGCTGGCTCCCAGATGGACTGGCTTGGCCACTTCTCCTAGGTCCCCCCAAGAGTCTGCATCTCCTACCCTCAACAGAATTGACATGGCCTTGCAGACTGCCCTCCCACCTGCCCTCTTCAGCTGTCACCTCTTGGAGGGGCATGTAGGGTCCAGACCAGAGCTCAGACCCTGCTGGGGGCTGTGGTCACCAGTGCCCTCTGGATGCCGGGCTTCAGGGCCATCAGATGTGTTGCTGACACCCACTGCTGATCCCATGGGTCTGTCTCCTGGGGTGACCTGCCCTGCCCCAGGGAACAGTCCTGAGGGTCTGGGTCAGCCCTCTCTGCCCCACAAACTGCGCATCAAGTCCCGAGCCTCAGGCAGGGTACCTCGTGGCTGGGAGGGTGGTCAGGCGCCCCTCTGAGGGCTTCCTCTGGGAAGGGCTAGGCTTGCAAGGGGGTGTTTGGGGGCGGAATATAGGTTTGTCTGAGGGATGAGTAGCTTGGTCTTGATCAGCAATCTGGGAAGGCCTGTAGGAAGTAGGGGTGCCCTGGCTTGGAAGGTCCACTTCACAGCTTCCATACCAGACCTCCTAGGGGTGGAGTGGATGGGAGCCCATCTTGGATTCTACCATGGCTCTTGCCTTGCCTTAAAATCTATGCTTTGGGTTGTCACTTTTCCCTCTTCCTTCCTCCTTTCCATTTATCTATTCTTCCCTATAGCCATCCATTCATCCATTCATCCTCATTTATTCATCCATTCATTCATTCATCAATCCTTATCCATCCATCCATTAGTCCCTCCATCCTTATCCATCTATCCATCCATCCATCCATCCATCCACCCATCTATTCATCCATCCATCAATCCATCCATCCATTCCATCCATCCATCCATCCATCCATCCATCCATCCCTCCATCCATTCATCCACTTGTCCGTCCATCCATCCATCCATCCATCCATCCATCCATCCATCCGTCCATCTATCCATCCATCCATTCATCCATCCGTCCATCCATTCAGCCATCCATCTGTCCATTTATCCATCCTCCATTTATCCATGCATCTATTCTCATTCATCCATGCATTTGTTCTTCCTTCTTTCTATCTAGCCATCCATTCTCATTCATCCATGCATTTGTTTTTCCTTCTATCTATCCATCCATCCATTCATTCATCCACCCATCCACCTATCTATGCATGCATCCATCCATCCTCATCCACTCATCCACCCATCCTCACCTATCCATCCATCCACCCATTCTTTCTTGCTTCTATCCATTTTCCCATCCACACACCTATCCATTCATCCATTCATACATCAATTTATTCTCCATCCATCCATCCATCCTCATCCATTCCCATTCATCCATCCATCCTGTCTTCCTTCCTTGCATCCACTCATCCTCATCCATTTACCCATCCATCCATCCATCCTCACCCATCCATCTACACATCCTTCCTTTCATCCACCCATTCATCTACTCATCCACCCATCCATCCTTTCATTCATTTATTCATTTAGCCACTCATTTATGTGCTAACTTGTTTATTCATTCATTCTCTTACTCATTAATTTACTTATAATTCACTTGTCCCCTCACCCACCCACTCACGATCTTTAGACCTTCCTTTTGTGCCCAGTTAGTGACAAGTGAGAAGACACTTTTCTGGTCTTGGGTTTCCTGTCCTGGGGTAGGAATGGGTGTTTGGGAAGAAACATACTGAAGACCAGACTGAAGGAGGAGGTAACGTCTAGGGTGTCTGAATCCCCCTTCTTGGTGTCCCCTGGGGGGCTTGCTTACCACCCAGTTTGAGGGGCAGACATATTGGCTTCTTCTGTGTCTTGGATCAGGCCTTGAGCTGCTGGAACAGGAGCAGCTGTGTGAGGGCATCAGTGTCCTCTCTCTCCCTGGCTGCCCCCTGCCCCTGAGAACCAGGTATACACCCACCCAGGTGGAAGGGTCCATTCTGCAGGGAAGGTCTTCCAGGGGCCTGGAGCCCAAGGACTTATCAAGGCTCCCTCCTCCTCAGTTTCTCACTCAGCCCCTCTCCCATTATTATTATTATTATTATTATTATTATTATTATTACATCAGGGATCTTGTTAGATTCTAGATAAAAATACTCAAACTCCAATCATGGGGAGAGCTCATGGGATGGGGGGCTCATCTGGACTGGTACTGACACTGAGAACCAGATGCCCCTGGCCAACTGGATCACTTGGACTCAGGAGCATCGCCCACCCCCACCAGATCTGGGGGCTGGGCTAGTTCTTGGCTACTCCAAGTTTATCAGAGCCACAAATGTGTGCAGGGTGAGGACGTACAAAGTGCCTCTCTCTCACTAGTACAACAGGTGGGCAGTATCACCAAACAGGCCAAGAGCTCCCCTGTGACTGGGCATCCCTAGAATCCTGCACATCACAGGTAGGACCTCCTCTACTTGCTCAGCCTTTGGTTCTGGTCCAGGGCAGGGATTGGGCAAGATCAGCCCTTCTCCTTCCCTCCATGCCTGACCTTCCAGCAGGTGGCTTTTCTCATGTCACTGAGCCTCCCTTATACATCTATAAATGTTTACCTATAAATGAGCCCATTCCCTAGAAATATATTGTGAATATTAAATAAGAGGCAGTAAATAAATTGCCCGGTATAGGGGCTTCTCTGGACTGTTTTATCTTCATAAATAATGTGAATCCTGGAGGGCAAGGTGGCTCATGCCTGTAATCCTAGCACTTTGGGAGGCCAAGGCAGATGGATCTCACTTGAGGTCAGGAGTTCGAGACCAGCCTGGCCAACATGATGAAGCCCCGTCTCTAGTAAAAATACAAAAATTAGCCGGGCATGGTAGCGAGCGCCTGTAATCTCAGCTACTTGGGAGGCTGAGGCATGAAAATCACTTGAACCCAGGAGGTGGAGGCTGCAGCGAGCTGAGATTGCACCACTGCAGTCCAGCCTGGGCGACAGAGCGAGACTCCATCTGAAAAAAAAAAAAAAAAAAAGGAAAAAGAAAAAATCCTGTTTCCCTTTTTGCTTTGCCCACCAAGGAGCTCAGGGCCGAGCTTGTGGCTCAGCTATAACAGCATTTTCATTCATTCATTCATTCATTCATTCATTTTTTAATTCATTTGCTTATTTAGCAAATTTTCTTGATCATAAGTTTCTCATTGTTTCATTTTATTCAAGGCATGTTTTGTTGTAAAAAGTCTGAAAATCATATGCAGCCGAGTTGGCAGTCTTTTCTTTTGTGGTTTGTACATTTTTGTCATGTTTAAGACAACTTCCATGTCTCAAGATCATAAAGATAGTCTCCTATCTTTATGTTCCAGGTACTGGGGAAAGAGAAGTGAACACAATAGATGTGATTCCTGCCTCTATGGTACTGATAACCCAGGGAAGGAGATAGATTAAAAAATAAGAAAAACATATAGTAGGATCAATGATGATACGTGTCATGGAGAAAAAAGGGAGGCTTGGGAAAGGTAGGTGTGGGTGCGTTGTAATAATTGAAATAGGGAGATCAGGATTGAAATAGGGGGATCTCAGCCTTGCTGAGAAAGTGACATTTGAACAGAGACTTGAGAGAGATGAAGGGGGGAGTCATGCATGTATCAGAGGAAGAACATTTCCTAGTCAGAAAGAACAGCCTGTGCAAAGGCCCTGAGGTGGGATAGTGCCTAGTGTTTTGAGGAAGATTGAGGAGGCCCATGTGGCTGGAGTGGAGTGAGTAAGGGGGAGAGAGGGAGGAGGCGAGGGCAGGGAGGTGATGGAAGCAGGTTGTGGAGGACTTTGTGGGCCAAGGTGAGGACTTTGGCTTCCTTTCTGAGTGATATGGGCATGAGGGGGACGTTTCCAAGTATATTTCTGTTGTAGTTCTCCCCTTACCTCCATCCTGTGATGTGTGAGGCTGAGTGAAAATAAACCCACCACATAAGTGCAGGAGAGCTGGCTCATTGTCTGGGGTGGGGATA